TGTATAAGTACCTGGAAAAGACTAAGGTGTGCTGGCCCCATGACCGTCAAGGTAGGTATATGTTACTCTATAGTTTAGTCACTGTGTCTCTATCAAATTGCGCGTAACACGTTTGAGATTGTCACTGGTTTTCAGTGTGTCTTTGAGATACATTTTATGCGGGTTGCTCTCCTCCCCGCCCACTCCAGGATAATTGCTTTAATAATAAAACATAAGCTTAAAAAGCTTAACTGCGCTGTTATGTAGTTGTCCTTATTAACGGCTCCGATTCTTTTTTTTTGCGTTACAGCTCATTGTAAAATATGGTGATTCAATTTCATTTTCCACTTTGCTGTGTTGAAAGCTCCAGCAAAACACTCCTCTTCATTAAACTAGGAGACACCTTTATCATGGTTTGAGTTATCTGCATGAATACAGGAACTCAAATTTCCCGACTCATCTACAGAGTTTTCATTATGCTATGGAATGAAAAAAAAAAAAAAAGACGCACTAGCATATTCTAATCTCTCTAAAAATTACTCAGTGATTTAATAAGTAGCACACAGACTTATTGTAATTAGTCATAGTAACGTAGTAAATCGTAATAAATACATAATTGTGATTAATGTATTTATTGGCTTACTTTGCACATACGGTAAATACACCACCCTTTTTTTTTTTTTAGCACAGGTAGGGGCTCCTGGCTGATCGTGGCCCTTTTGTGCAGTTCCACCCCGCACCGTAGGGGGCAGGAGCAGCCCTTCCTCGCTCGCGGTTTTCGACGCTGCTTTGGTCTCTGTCAGACCCAACCAAGTCAGTATAAAAGGGGGGAATAGCCATGGAGAAGGTAGGCCTGTGGCCGGGCTTGCTTTTTAAAGGGAATGCTCTCCTGGTGATTAGGAACCTTAAATCACATTATAAGTAGGTGAACGCCAATGCGTGGTGCACTGCGGGAAAACTCGCAGGGCCTGGCTCAAGGGAGGCCTGGCATTTTCTCCTCCCCGCGCTCAGGCGGAGAAAGGTGCGGTCCAACCCGCGGAGGCTCGACCCGGAAGCCGCCGTGGCCGCCGCACAAGCTGCGCTCGTCTCTCGGCTGGGGAGCTCCGTGTCGCACCGGGTTCTTGGGCTGGCCGTGTCCTTCTCCCTCGGTCGCCACTGGCCCATGAGTCCCCATGGCGACGGCAGGGGCCAGGCCCAGGGGCGGGCAGTCCGAGTGGGGCTGCGGCGCTCCGGGGGCATCCGCGGCGGCGTGGCGGTGTTCGCCGCCGTGGCCGCAGTGTTCACCTTCACCCTGCCCCCTTCGGTACCGGGGGGAGACTCCGGTAAAGTACTCGCAGGGTTGCCCCTTCTGTCCGTAATTATTGGTTTTACATTATTTTTTCACAGGGGAACTGATCACAGCCGCACATGAGCTTGGAGTAAGTATTAGTTTTATTGTTTAATCAATGCTAAACCTTCTAACTGTTGCTAATTTTTCCGTAGGTTGCCCATCCTCCTGGCTATCCTTTGTTCACGCTGGTGGCTAAACTGGCAATTACACTGTTTCCTTTTGGTTCAATTGCCTACCGCGTCAATCTTCTCTGTGGCTTATTTGGAGCAGTAGCTGCATCATTACTTTTTTTCACCGTTTTCAGGTAAAGTAGTTGATTAGTTAAAATTAATTTTGAAAAGAAGATTTCATGTTATCTGTGTTTGCAGGCTTTCTGGCTCATCTGCTGGAGGAATCCTTGCTGCGGGGGTGTTTTCATTTTCTCGTCTAACATGGCAGTGGTCCATTGCAGCAGAGGTTTTTAGCTTAAACAATCTCTTTGTGGGGCTGCTTATGGCTCTTACTGTACATTTTGAGGAAGCAGCAACTGCTAAGGAGAGATCAAAGGTAACCTATTTTGATCAAAGTGAAATCAGTTTTTACTTAATTTTTTTTTTTAATTTATTTTCAGGTAGCTAAAATTGGTGCTTTCTGCTGTGGCCTTAGTTTATGTAACCAGCACACAATAATACTCTATGTTTTGTGCATAATACCTTGGATTCTCTTTCAACTTTTAAAAAAGAAGGTACGTTTTTGAATTTTGTAAAAAAAAGTACAATTGTTATACCACCCAATGTGCTCTGATGCAGGAACTCTCCCTGGGCTCTTTGTTGAAGTTGAGCCTGTACTTCTCTGCTGGTTTGCTGCCCTATGTCCACCTTCCCATCTCATCTTACCTTAATCACGCCCGGTGGACCTGGGGAGACCAGACAACACTGCAAGGATTTTTGACACATTTTCTCAGGGAAGAATATGGAACCTTCAGCCTGGTAAATTCAGATTTAAAGCCCTTCTAAGGAAATGTGCAGATAAACTTTTGTCTTTTGTGTTTAGGCCAAATCTGAAATAGGATCCAGTATGTCTGAAATACTGCTGTGAGTATGAAATATTTGAAACTACTTTAAAACTGCCAACAATAAGTTAGATTGTTTTTTGCAGTTCTCAAGTAACAAATATGAGGACCGAACTCTCATTCAACATCCAAGCCCTTGCAGTTTGTGCAAATATATGTTTAGCAACAAAGTAAGTAATACAATTCCTTTTTCTGTTATTTTTATTTTAGACATATTTTTATTATTTTTTGTAGGGACAGACAGAATCCATCATTAGTATGGCTTTTTACTGGAATGTTTTGCATTTATTCATTGTTCTTTGCTTGGAGAGCAAATTTAGATATTTCAAAACCACTTTTCATGGGTGTGGTAAGTTTTACTTAGATATATCCTTTGACCAGCTGGACCCACTGGTTGCATGTCTCTTTCACAGGTGGAACGATTCTGGATGCAGAGCAATGCAGTAGTGGCCGTCCTCGCTGGCATTGGTTTGGCTGCAGTTGTGTCTGAGACTAACCGAGTGCTGAATAGCAATGGGCTTCAGTGTCTGGAATGGCTTTCTGCAACTCTTTTTGTAGTTTACCAAATATATTCTAATTACAGGTAATACATGGTTATTTTTATGAAAAGTAGCTCTATTTTAATTTTTTTGGATCCTTTTATTTAGTGTTTGTGACCAAAGGACCAACTATGTGATTGATAAGTTCGCAAAGAACCTTCTCACCTCTATGCCTCATGATGCAATTATCTTACTCAGAGGAGATTTGCCAGGAAATTCTCTCCGTTACATGCATTACTGTGAGGGGTTGAGGCCTGACATTTCATTAGTGGATCAGGAAGTAAGTATATGAAAAATATACTTAGAATATAGAAGTCTGACATTATGTGTGACTTTTCTGGCAGATGATGACTTACGAGTGGTATTTACCCAAGATGGCAAAGCACTTGCCAGGTGTCAACTTTCCTGGGAACCGGTGGAATCCTGTGGAAGGAATATTACCTAGTGGAATGGTCACATTTAATCTTTATCATTTTCTTGAAGTAAATAAACAGTAAGCATTCTTTTTATATAATAGCTTTTCTAAAGTACATCATGTATTTTTCTGTTTCCAACAGAAAAGAAACATTTGTTTGCATAGGAATTCATGAAGGCGACCCAACCTGGAAAAAGAACTATTCACTTTGGCCATGGGGGTCTTGTGACAAATTAGTTCCTTTGGAGATTGTATTCAACCCTGAGGAATGGATTAAACTTACAAAAAGTATCTATAACTGGACCGAAGAATATGGAAGGTATGAACAGCAGTTGTATTTTGATGCATATAAGAAAGATATTACTGTTTTCTTGTAACTACAGGTTTGATCCATCTTCTTGGGAATCTGTGGCCAATGAAGAAATGTGGCAAGCGAGGTGACTATTCTACATTTTTGTGTGTGCAGTCTATTTTAATGAAGGTTCCTATCCCCACCCCCAGGATGAAAACACCGTTCTTCATCTTTAACCTGGCAGAAACTGCTCACATGCCTTCAAAAGTGAAAGCTCAACTCTACGCTCAAGCATATGACGTATGTTACACTTTTATATGTAGATATAGATAAATGGAATACCAACATTTCTGCTGTTTTCTAGCTTTATAAGGAGATTGTCTATTTACAAAAGGAGCACCCAGTGAATTGGCACAAGAACTATGCCATCGCCTGTGAGCGGATGCTGCGTCTTCAGGCAAGAGATGCAGATCCTGAAGTGCTGTTATCGGAAACCATCAGACATTTCCGTCTGTACTCTCAGAAAGCACCGAATGACCCACAGCAAGCTGATATTTTAGGTGCTCTAAAGCACCTAAGAAAAGAACTGCAAAGTCTGAGAAATAGGAAAAATGTCTGAGACAGCAAAATATGAAAAACCTGCTCATCGTTCAGCTTCCAAAATTCTGAAGTCTGGAAGTTTTTCCTTCAAGAAAAGAAACTGCATAAAAAATTTAAAACTAAGTCATCTCCCAGATATAAGTATCATGGTCCAGCAGTACTGTTTAATGGGGTATTCAGTGACTAAGGTCTGCTATTTATGCAAAATTCTGTTTATCCCGTGTTACCAAATTACCATTTCAGTGAGAAGCTTTTGAAAAGTCTTCTGACTTCCAGTCTTTCACCAGATGACTGCACTGGATTAGATTCTAGAAGAGAATGAACCATTTTCATATAACTAAATATTGGTCATGAACTGTGTAAGGGCCATGCTTATTGGGATCAGTTTTAAAGTTAAATTCTTTTGATATTAATACCAGACCAAAGACATTTTCTGTTTCCTGGAAAAAAAAAATGAATCATGTTAGGCTTTAGGTGAGAGTACATTTTTTACAAAGTAGCTATAGTTGTTACATAGTCTTACACTTCAAGCTAAACACCAAATGGGTGATATTTTGAAAAAAGTTTGTGTTTTACTGTCTTAGATCGTTCTTGGAAATCACTAAAAAAAAAAAAAGTTAATTTGATGTTTGCTTATTTCAGTTGCAGAAACTGGCGAGTAAAAAAGATTTTGCATTTACTTAATTAATTTTATATTTATGTTTTATTTCTATTTGGACTCAGAGATCTAGACCCAATAATTAGTAGGCTCCTGCTGCCAAAATGCAAAGGGGAAAAAAAGGCAGGGATTGGGGGGGATGGGGAAGTGGCCCAATAAATTCATTTCTGTTACAAGCATCTTTTATACATATTACTAAAGAGAACATAGTAAGAAATGCAAATAATAGTTCTTTATTTTATTATGACAGTTAATTAATAGCAACCTGTTTTAATGAATAAAGTCACTCAGAGTCCTTCAGCACTTCCTAAGTAGAGGCCAGAATCTGTAGGGCTTCTTTTCCCCCCAATTGTATAGCTCCTAGACTCCAAGCACTATATAGGCCCCTGTATAGAAATGCTCACTAATGAAGAGGGAGGGCTAGAAGCTTGTCTGCATTCAAAGATCACTGGTGAGTCATTCAGCAAGAAAAGGCCCCTTACCAGGAATAGTCACAGTTCCGTGGCATTGTACTAGCAAAAGGGTCTGATCAAAGGTCTCCTGTGGAGCTTGCATGGTTCCCTTTCATACTACGACCATAATTAAAACCACTAATTCTCTTTTAAAATGCTGCAGGATGCCATGTAGGCATCTGTCTGGAGTGTCCTTTGTGATGTCATAAGCTGTTAAGGACCAGTGCCGAGGGCTTTTGAGTGAAATGCCAGTCATGAAGGTGCTTCAAGACAAGGGTGCCTCTAAAAGCTTGACAGGGCCTTGACTGCACAATTCGAGCTGAATTTGCCCCTTGTCAGCTGCCAGTAAATAAATCTCAAAGGGGGAAAAGCTGAAGTTTCATTACCTGATCCATGGGGCTTTGTTGGTTTTGGCATCACACAGGGGAAGCTCTTGCCCCTCCATTCTCTGGATTTGAAGATGTCCATTGGAGCCTGCAGTGCCTGGACAGGGTTCAGAGCGGAACCTTTTGAAGAGTGTCAATAGTTGTAACAGTTCAGCTGTTAGGAAGACAAATAAATGGAGGAGCTCATTAATCCGCTTTTGGCTCTCAGTGCCTTTTGCCCTTTTATCACAGCCTTATTAGGCTCCTACTCATCTTGAACCAGAAAAAAATGAATTGAAGTTGTTGAGTACTAATTGGCAAAGACTTTTAATCATGGGCCAAGAACTTTCACTGACTTGAAAGTAACTTCTCCACAGGGAAGGACCAAAAACCTGGTTTACCTTAAAACAAAAACCTGTTGGAGTTCAGCGTGGTGTAAAAATGTAAGGAAGCATTGATAAATTGTCTAAGTTTATCCATTTGAAAGAAATTGTGTAAGATTATGATATTCTCTTTTCTTTAAAAAAAAAAGTACAATAAAATTCAAACATTCCTTAGGAAAGCATTGTCTTTATTGGTTCAGAAAAGAGATTG